TAATTGAGAACAGGAGAATTAAACTGCCTGCTGGGTCTCTGAGACTTCAGAAGCTGCGTTATGTTGTGAAAAACTAAGCTGAGTTTCAAAGTGGTCTAATCACATGAGGCTGTCCTGCTGAGGGGGACTCTAGTAGTCAGCCTAGTAGTAGCAGCCTAGTAGTCAGCATAAGATAAGAGGGACATAAATCCACAACATTAGAATATTCAAGAGCTGCAAATGAAGAAGAAAGAAAAACCATAAAAGATGAAAAAGAGGACGGGCGCGGTGGCTCACGCCTGTAATCTCAGGACTTTGGGAGGCTGAGGCGGGCGGATCACGAGGTCAGGAAATTGAAACCATCCTGACGACCACAGTGAAACCCCGTCTCTGCTAAAAATACAAAAAATTAGCCAGGCGTGGTGGCGAGCGCCTGTAGTCCCAGCTACTCGGGAGGCTGAGGCAGGAGAATGGCTTGAACCCGGGAGGCGGAGCTTGCAGTGAGCGGAGATCATGCCACTGCACTCCAGCCTGGACGACAGAGCGAGACTCTGTCTCAAAAAAAAAAAAAAAAAAAAAGATGAAAAAATTCAGGTTGCCATGTCCTAAATACATACACTATATGCCCAGCTTTGTGCTATGTTGTCTAAGTCTTCTTTTCAGTTACCAAATGTGTGGATGGTACAGATCCAAAGTGAAATTCAGAGTGCAGAGGTGAGCTCCATATTGTCAAGGAAAAACTGGGGGATGAGTTATGCCTTGAAGAAACTAGAGACATTTGGTCCAACGAAACGAAACAACATTTAAAAAAAAAACTCTCCTGTTTCCCCATGGCTAGCCTATTTGTGTTGATGCTTACCATTTCATAATTTCCTCATTTTGTTGTTACATGGAGTGAAGAGAACTGACATGCTGTCCAATAAACTTCCTTGTCCTCCTTATGCAAGAAAGGAAATCCTGACTTAATGCGTAGCCACAGAACAAGTTAATATTCTACATCTATCGGAGCTGAACTTCCTAAAAGACAAAGTGTTTATCTTTCAAGATTCATTCTCCCTGAATCTTACCAACAAAACACTCCTGAGGAGAAAGAAAGAGAGGGAGGGAGAGAAAAAGAGAGAGAGAGAAACAAAAAACCAAAGAGAGAGAAAAAATGAATTCATCTAAATCATCTGAAACACAATGCACAGGTAAAATCTGCAACTCTTCCTTTCCTTCCATAGATTGATCATGTTTGTGTCTTTCTTTCTACAGAGAGAGGATGCTTCTCTTCCCAAATGTTCTTATGGACTGTTGCTGGGATCCCCATCCTATTTCTCAGTGCCTGTTTCATCACCAGATGTGTTGGTGGGTTCTGAAGGTCAAATTCAATTTAATTCGACTAACAAACATTATGCCCTTTCTTTTACAGTGACATTTCGCATCTTTCAAACCTGTGATGAGAAAAAGTTTCAGCTACCTGAGAATTTCACAGAGCTCTCCTGCTACAATTATGGATCAGGTATAATAGTCCCAAAGGTGAACATCAAAATTTGGGACACTCACTGAAACATCTCTCATCCTAGGTTCAGTCAAGAATTGTTGTCCATTGAACTGGGAATATTTTCAATCCAGCTGCTACTTCTTTTCTACTGACACCATTTCCTGGGCGTTAAGTTTAAAGAACTGCTCAGCCATGGGGGCTCACCTGGTGGTTATCAACTCACAGGAGGAGCAGGTAGCTGGAGTCCTCCGATGCCAATGTAACATACTGATCTCCTTTTATTTTGTATCTTCCATAGGAATTCCTTTCCTACAAGAAACCTAAAATGAGAGAGTTTTTTATTGGACTGTCAGACCAGGTTGTCGAGGGTCAGTGGCAATGGGTGGACGGCACACCTTTGACAAAGTCTCTGAGGTAATTACCCTCCTATTGAGAGGAGTTCTTGAGATTTTAAGTCTCCTATGTCATTCTTTTTCAGCTTCTGGGATGTAGGGGAGCCCAACAACATAGCTACCCTGGAGGACTGTGCCACCATGAGAGACTCTTCAAACCCAAGGCAAAATTGGAATGATGTAACCTGTTTCCTCAATTATTTTCGGATTTGTGAAATGGTAGGAATAAATCCTTTGAACAAAGGAAAATCTCTTTAAGAACAGAAGGCACAACTCAAATGTGTAAAGAAGGAAGAGCAAGAACATGGCCACACCCACCGCCCCACACGAGAAATTTGTGCGCTGAACTTCAAAGGACTTCATAAGTATTTGTTACTCTGATATAAATAAAAATAAGTAGTTTTAAATGTTATAATTCATGTTACTGGCTGAAGTGCATTTTCTCTCTACGTTAGTCTCAGGTCCTCTTCCCAGAATTTACAAAGCAATTCACTACCTTTTGCTACATTTGCCTCATTTTTTAGTGTTCGTATGAAAGTACAGGGACACGGAGCCAAGACAGAGTCTAGCAAAGAAGGGGATTTTGGAAGGTGCCTTCCAAAAATCTCCTGAATCCGGGCTCTGTAGCAGGTCCTCTTCTTTCTAGCTTCTGACAAGTCTGTCTTCTCTTCTTGGTTTCATACCGTTCTTATCTCCTGCCCAAGCATATATCGTCTCTTTACTCCCCTGTATAATGAGTAAGAAGCTTCTTCAAGTCATGAAACTTATTCCTGCTCAGAATACCGGTGTGGCCTTTCTGGCTACAGGCCTCCACTGCACCTTCTTAGGGAAGGGCATGCCAGCCATCAGCTCCAAACAGGCTGTAACCAAGTCCACCCATCCCTGGGGCTTCCTTTGCTCTGCCTTATTTTCAATTGACTGAATGGATCTCACCAGATTTTGTATCTATTGCTCAGCTAGGACCCGAGTCCAATAGTCAATTTATTCTAAGCGAACATTCATCTCCACACTTTCCTGTCTCAAGCCCATCCATTATTTCTTAACTTTTATTTTAGCTTTCGGGGGTACATGTTAAAGGCTTTTTATATAGGTAAACTCATGTCGTGGAGGTTTGTTGTACAGATTATTTCATCACCCAGGTATTAAGCCCAGTGCCTAATATTGTTTTTTTCGGCTCCTCTCCCTCCTCCTACCTTCCGCCCTCAAGTAGACTCCAGTGTCTGTTATTCCCTTCTTTGTGTTTATGAATTCTCATCATTTAGCTCCCACTTATAAGTGAGGACATGCAGTATTTGGTTTTCTGTTCCCATGTTTGCTAAGGATAATGGTCTCCAGTTCTACCGATGTTCCCACAAAAGACATAATCTTCTTTTTTAAGGCTGCTTAGTATTCCATGGTATCTATGTATCACATTTTCTCTATCCAATCTATTGTTGACTCACATTTAGATTGATTCCATGTTTTTGCTATTGTGAATAGTGCTGCAATGAACATTCGTGTGCATGTGTCTTTATGGTAGAAAGATTTATATTTCTCTGAGTATGTATCCAGTAATAGCCCATTCATTTATTGCATAAAATTCTACCAATACTGATGACGTTATTAAAGAGTACATCAATAACG